GTTCAAGCCAGTCTCCTGCCTCAGCCTCCCAAGTAGCTGGGATTGTAGGCGCCCGCCACCACGCCCGGCTAATTTTTTATATTTTTAGTACAGACGGGGTTTCACCGTGTTAGCCAGGATGGTCTCGATCTCCTGACCTCGCAATCTGCCCACCTCGGCCTCCCAAAGTGCTGGGATTACAGGCGTGAGCCACCGCGCCTGGCCTTTTTTTTTTTTTTTTTTTTTTTTTTTTTCAGACGGAGTTTCGCTCTTGTTGCCCAGGCTGGAGTGCAATGGCTCAGTCTTGGCTCACTGCAACCTCCGCCTCCCGGGTTCAGGCGATTCTCCTGCCTCAGCCTCCCGAGTAGCTGGGATTACAGGTGCGTGCCACCACGCCCGGCTAATTGTTTGTATTTTTAGTGCAGACGGGGTTTCACCATATTGGTCAGGCTGGTCTCGAACTCGTGACGTCAGGTGATCCACCCGCCTCGGCCTCCTAGAGTGCTGGGATTACAGGCGTGAGCCACTGCGCCCAGCCCATTTTACAGACTTTTATTTTGTTCAGTTTCTTTATTGTCTTCCCAACGTCCCCCCACACACACTGCACTAAAATGCAAACTTCACGAAGGCAAGGAGGAACTTTTGCCTGTATTGTTCACCTCAGTGTCCCCAGAGCCTAGGTCAGTTGTTGGCATATTGAGGGACATTCAATAAATATTTAAGGAGTGAATAAACAATTGGATACCCAATAAATGCATGTATGAATAAACACATTCTTAGTTATTCGGAATATGAGGATTTGCGGAGAGTGGACAGCAGGGGATTGAGGAGACCGGCTGGGACTGGGAAATGGGCATTCGGGTCGCATGCCCACCGCAGTGGCCCAGAGCCCCTGTCCGGACCGCTAACAAGTTGCTTAGCAACCCGCCGCCCGGCCCTCGGCCACCGCTAGAGGGCGAGCGGGCGGGGAGACGTGCACGCGCGCGCGCGTGCGTGCAAGCGTGTGTGCGCGCGTGCGCGGCGCGGGCTTGGGAGGGAGCACGTCACTTCCTGTTGCCTTAGGGGAACGTGGCTTTCCCTGCAGAGCCGGTGTCTCCGCCTGCGTCCCTGCTGCAGCAACCGGAGCTGGAGTCGGATCCCGAACGCACCCTCGCCATGGACTCGGCCCTCAGCGATCCGCATAACGGCAGTGCCGAGGCAGGCGGCCCCACCAACAGCACTACGCGGCCGCCTTCCACGCCCGAGGGCATCGCGCTGGCCTACGGCAGCCTCCTGCTCATGGCGCTGCTGCCCATCTTCTTCGGCGCCCTGCGCTCCGTACGCTGCGCCCGCGGCAAGGTAGGGTCAGCGGGAAAACCGGGCACTTTCCATGCTGAGCCATTGTCATTCTTCTCTCCTCTAGAATGCTTCAGACATGCCTGAAACAATCACCAGCCGGGATGCCGCCCGCTTCCCCATCATCGCCAGCTGCACACTCTTGGGGCTCTACCTCTTTTTCAAAGTAAGTCTTTTGCCACCTGTTGTGTCATTTGAACTTCCTGTTTCTCTTTGTATTTCTGCCTCAGATATTCTCCCAGGAGTACATCAACCTCCTGCTGTCCATGTATTTCTTCGTGCTGGGAATCCTGGCCCTGTCCCACACCATCAGGTCAGAAGGCATCTCTCTGCAACATTTGAAGCAGCTTTCTCGGGAACCAGTACAGGGTCTTGGATGAGAACATGACTTTTGGCATCATTCAGAGCCAGGTTTGAATCCTGGCTATAAAACTCAAGGGACTCTTTCCCCTGCACACTGTAGATGACTAGGACAAGAACAATGACCTCTCTGGGCCACAGTTTCCTTATAGACATGATGAGGATCTGGTGGGTGTTTCCACCACCACAGCTGTTGGGAAAGTGATTTGTGAGCAGTAATGTCATGTTAGTTGTGACAGTACTCAGGTGAGTAACACCAGTACCACCTGCCGGGTGTTGTGGCCTAGCTGTGTGCTAAGTGCCATGTTGGGCTCCTCACACATGATCGTGTTTCGTAAGGAGCCAGAGGCAGCATAGTGAAAAGTTAGGAGCGTGGGCTCTGGCATTTGACTACCTTACTTTGAGTCCAGACTCTGCCACTTAATAGCTCTGTGATCTTGGGCAAGTTACTTAATCTCTCTGGCCTCAATTTCCTGGTGAATGTGGAGAAAAATAATAGTGCCCTTCCCATGGGGTCATGTGGAAAGCTTTTAGCACAGTATCTGGTGATTTAAAGTGTTCAGTAACTATTAGCTGTTACTGTCATTATCTGTGTTAACCTGCCAGACAACCTTATATGGGTTGCTTTTGCTTTCACACCTGTATGATAGTCATGGAAACTGAAGCCCAGAGAGGTTAAGAAATTTGCTAGGATCACACCACTAATAAGCAACAGAGCCAGGATTCAAACCCAGGTGTGGCTCCAGAGCCCATCCTCTTCCCACTGCTACCCTAACTCAAACTGCCACATGCTCGTGTCCTTTCAGTGGGGAGAGTGGTTCATTAGAGGGGGTTGCTACTTTTATTTTGGACAGGCCAGTTCTCCATTCTGCAGGACTATCCCATGTATTACAAACAGTTGGCAACCTTGCCCTGCTCACCAAATGGGAGTTGCATACCAGTATTCCCCAGCTTGTGACTACAGAGATGTCCCAGTATGTTTCTTTCTGCCCCGTTGAAGAGGTGCAGCCTCAGGCTGAGAAACACTGATAGACCAAGAGGTGGCCAGGGTTCCCAGAAGGAAGGAACTCACCTTGAACTTAGCTTTCTTTGAAGGGTAGGAAACCTGGAAGACGTACAAAGGAGGGAGAGGTCAGGTGCTAGAAAGTTTGTGCACATTGAGGGCATGGGCAGAATCTGCTCCCAAAAGCATTGAAAGCCAATATGAGGCCAGGTGGTGGCTCATGCCTGTAATCCCAGCACTTTGGGAGGCCAAGGCAGGCGGATCACAAGGTCAGGAGATTGAGACCATCCTGGCCAACATGGTGAAACCCCGTCTCTACTAAAAATACAAAAAAATTAGCTGGGCATGGTGGTGCATGCCTGTAGTCCCAGCTACTCAGGAGGCTGAGGTAGGAGAATCATTGAACCTGGGAGGCGGAGGTTGCAGTGAGCCGAGATTGCACCACTGCATTCCAGCCTGGCGACAGAGTGAGACTCCATCTCAAAAAAAAAAAAAAAGCCAATATGAATGTGGCTTCATTCTTCTAGGCACACTGGCAGGACAGTGTGGTAGTCAGGAGCACAGGGTCAAGAGGCAGGCAGCCTTGGGACAAACACCTGGTGCTGCCAGCTCTAATATGTGTAAATTACTCAAGCTCTGAGCATAGTTCTTCTACCTATAAAATGGAGAGACTACAGGTACCTCCTCAGAGGTGTGGGGAGGGTCTAGTGAGCCCCAGGCTGTAACATCCCTAGAGCACAGTGCCAAGCACACAGTGAGCCTAGTGGCTGGCCCAGGGTTACACAGCTGAGACTTCACCTCTGGTCTTCCCACTGAGGTCATTGTTGTCCTCACCTGCACTGACTCTTCACCCACAAAATTCTATTCTAGCTAGCTTGGGAGAATTCTAGTCCAGCCCCGCATCCTGAAAAATGGAGGCCCAGGGAACCTGAGTGACTTGGACCCAACCAAGATAATGGCAGGCCCAGTCGCCCTTGCTCACAGGACAAACCAGTCCTTTCGTGGTGGACCTGGGGTGGGGTGGGGGCAGTCACTTGCAGACATTGGGTGTCCTCCTTTCCCATGCTGATTAGGATCCTCCCCAACTGTAGCCCATCCTACCCCAGCATCTGTGAGACGCTTGAGACCCCCAAGTCTCCCCACAGCCCAGCCTCCACCTCAGAGAGCCCAGTGGGTTTTGAAAGCCACTGTTAGGCTGTGTGCTGAGGAACTGATTATTTAATGTTATAGCAACAACCCTACAATGAAGATCTTATCTCTACCCAGCTGCCTAGGCAGGGTATTTTGAACCTTTATCATCTTGACACCAAAGACTTTTTTTCCCTTTTAGAATAATAACTAAGGGACATTGTCCCAAATTTCTCATAGATGAGTAATCTATGTCAAGAAATAATTGAGGGTGGGCACGGTGGCTCACACCTGTAATCGCAGCACTTTGTGAGGCCAAGGCAGGTGGATCACCTGAGGTCAGGAGTTCAAGACCAGCCTGGGCAACATGGTGAAACCTTGTCTACTAAAAATACAAAAAAGTAGCCGGGTGTGATGACGCACCCAGCTACTCGGGAGGCTGAGGCAGGAGAATCACTTGAACCCAGGAGGTGGAGGTCGCAATGAGTCAAGATCGCACCACTGCACTCCAGCCTGGGTGACAGAGGGAGACTCCATCTCAAAAAAAAAAAAAAGAAATAATTGTCTATCTGTCTTTTAGCCACTTCATAATTTTTAGAGATAGATATTATCAACAGAAAATAAAACCAACAGCAGCTAAAACTGCACATGGTAAAATGTATGAGTGACTAGAAACTAACAGAAGAATAATTTTCTTAATGAAATTTAGAGCAACAAAATTTGACCTGGGAAAACCATACCTTTTAAAAATAATGGATCACCTGGGCATGGTGGTTCACACCTGTCATCCCAGCACTTTGGGAACCCTAGGCTGTTGGATCACCTGAGCTCAGGAGTTCAAGACCAGCCTGGGCAACATGTTGAGACCCTGTCTCCACAAAAAATACAAAAATTAGCCGGGTATGGTGGTGCGTGCCTGTGGTCCCAACTGCTCGGTAGGCTGAGGTGGGATGATCGCGTGAACCTGGGAGGCAGAGAGGTTGCAGTGAGCTGTGATCATGCCACTGCACTCCAGCCTGGGTAACAGAGTAAGACCCCATCTGAAAAATATAAAAAAAAAAAAAAAAGAATAATGGATGGCCATAGGCAGAAGGTATGCTTACCATATGGGGTTAAAGCTGGTCCACTAAAAAATTTGATGGGGACCAAAAACTGTCAGATGAAGGAAATCATTATTGTAAAATTAACATGAAAAAGAACTGAATCCAGTGAAAATAATTTTAGTAAGTAGGGGATGATTTGATCATGCTTTTTAGAAAGTTGGTCTACCAATTAAATGGATGTTTCAATTAAATCGAGTTTTCTTAAATATTTTCTCAAGGAAAG